TTTCTTAATTTGCTACTGATTTTAAAATCCACTACCTGTGTGAGTTGAACTGCGCTTACACACATCACTGAAATATCCCACTCTCAGAAGTGGCCCAGCCTCCCCAGGCCCACCAGGCCTTCTTCCCCTTCCAGCCCTCTGTCCAGGCAAGAACTCGATTGGAGGCCTTTCTGGGCACTCAGAGGGACACACCACCACACTAGGAGGGTTAGCTTAAAAAATTCAACAAGCATGGCCAGGCGCAGTGGCTTTCGCCTGAATGCTACCACTTTGGGAGGCCGAGGCAGGAAGATCGCTTGAGCCCAGGGGTTCAAGATCAGCCTAGACCATATAGCAAGAGCCCGTCCGTCCGGAAAATGTAAAAAAAAAAAAAAAAAAAATTCAACAAGCATATTTTCATCCCCTACTTTTTTTTGAGATGGAGCCTCGCTCTGTCGCCCAAGCTGGGGTGCAGTGGCACGATCTCGGCTCACTGCAACCTCCGCCACCCCGGTTCAAGCGATTCTCCTGCCTCAGCCTCCCGAGTAGCTGGGACTACAGGCGCCCGCCACTACGCCCGGTTAATTTTTTGTGTTTTCAGTAGAGACGGGGTTTCACCGTGTTAGCCAGGATGGTCTCGATCTCCTGACCTCGTGATCCGCCCGCCTCGGCCTCCCAAAGTGTTGGGATTACAGGCGTCAGCCACCGCGCCCGGCGGTGCAGGAATTTTAAAACTCACCAAAATACGCCCTCCTTCAGAAAATCCCTGCCACCTCGATAGGACGTCCTCTTCTTGAGCTCCCCTCTCCGGCCCTCCCTGATACAGCAAGGTTGAGCATTCGGGCACTGGCTTCCCGAACTCACTTCGACTCAGGCACAGCAGGCAAAGATTCAATGGGTAGGGCCGGACCGACTGCCCGACCTTCGCGGTGCTTCACTTGCCTCACTGCGCATGTGCCAAAGACAATCACCCAAAGTACTCGAAACCAAGCGGCAGGGCCGGCCCTTGCGCAGGCGTACTAGCGACGGCCGTAGGGAGCGCTTCCTCCTCCCCGCCGCCGCCCTCGCCATGGCCGCGCCGGCCCCGGGCCTCATCTCGGTGTTCTCGAGTTCCCAGGAGCTGGGTGCGGCGCTAGCGCAGCTGGTGGCCCAGCGCGCAGCATGCTGCCTGGCAGGGGCCCGCGCCCGTTTCGCGCTCGGCCTGTCGGGCGGGAGCCTCGTCTCGATGCTAGCCCGCGAGCTACCCGCCGCCGTCGCCCCTGCCGGGCCAGCTAGCTTAGCGCGCTGGACGCTGGGCTTCTGCGACGAGCGCCTCGTGCCCTTCGATCACGCCGAGAGCACGTACGGCCTCTACCGGGTGAGAGCTACGGGGGCCGCCGGGGATCACGCTGTTGGTGACATTGTCCCTCTGTTGGCTGCAGACGCATCTTCTCTCCAGACTGCCGATCCCAGAAAGCCAGGTGATCACCATTAACCCCGAGCTGCCTGTGGAGGAGGCGGCTGAGGACTACGCCAAGAAGCTGAGACAGGTGAGCCCCGAGGAGCGGCCGCAAGGGAGTCAACCTCTCAAGGCTGTCTTCTCCCCACGCCCAGGCATTCCAAGGGGACTCCATCCCGGTTTTCGACCTGCTGATCCTGGGGGTGGGCCCCGATGGTCACACCTGCTCACTCTTCCCAGACCACCCCCTCCTACAGGTGAGCACACCAATGCGGGGTTCCACCCTAGTTTCTGCCTCCATCCCTGGGCTTCCTCCCCAAGGAGCGGGAGAAGATTGTGGCTCCCATCAGTGACTCCCCGAAGCCACCGCCACAGCGTGTGACCCTCACACTACCTGTCCTGAATGCAGCACGAACTGTCATCTTTGTGGCAACTGGAGAAGGCAAGGCAGCTGTTCTGAAGGTAACAGCTGAGGGTTCTAGTCCTGGGAAGTTGCAGGGCCTTACTCTTCTGCCCTCTTCTTCAGCGCATTTTGGAGGACCAGGAGGAAAACCCGCTGCCCGCCGCCCTGGTCCAGCCCCACACCGGGAAACTGTGCTGGTTCTTGGACGAGGCGGCCGCCCGCCTCCTGACCGTGCCCTTCGAGAAGCATTCCACTTTGTAGCTGGCCAGAGGGACGCCGCAGCTGGGACCAGGCACGCGGCCCATGGGGCTGGGCCCCTGCTGGCCGCCACTCTCCGGGCTCTCCTTTCAAAAAGCCACGTCGTGCTGCTGCTGGAAGCCAACAGCCTCCGGCCAGCAGCCCTACCCGGGGCTCAACACACAGGCTGTGGCTCTGGACATCCGGATATTAAAAGGAGCGTTGCTGGAAGTCTGCACTGTCTCGCGGTGTTTGATGGCAGC